TAATTCATTCTGATTCCCTCCTTTTAAAAAACTAGCCCTGCAGCCCTTGGGGAAGGGGTGTGGGTCAGGCTTCAGGAGGCTGTGCAGGGAGGCCAGGCCTGGGGAAGCTGGAGGGAGAGACGCCCACCTACCACCCAGAGACTGGCGGGCCTCCTGCTGGAGGAGACCCCGAGGGGCTTAAAGAAGCCAGGCAGGAGAATCAGGGCCCCAGCTCTTCTCCGAGAGCAGCCGATCAGGAATGCCTTCTCCCTGCGCCAGCTGTCACTCCCAAGGGGATGCCTTCTTTGGTTTCCTTTTTATTGCAGAGGGGCCACCAGGGAGTGGGCAGGAGTGAGGGGTGAGAGCCTGGGGGCCGCAGAGCCAAACTTCGCCTGATTAATAACCCAGATGTTCCCGTCCAAGCACATGGAGGTCCCGGGAGCTCTTGGGAAGTCAGACCCCAGCTCGGTCCCGTGCCAATCTGCAGTTAGGAGGCAGGTCCTCGGTCCGGGTTGACACGTAGGCCACAGTCTTGGGCGCCCTGATCTGGCTGGATGGGAAGTTTAGTCTCCACCCAGAAGAGGAGCTCTGAACTCCTCCACGTTAAAGAAAAAGTTAGGCGGGGTAAACTGCAACTTTCTTTTTAACCCGAAGTGATCAAACCTCGGGGCCCCTCTGCACTGGTTCTTGGAGCATGGCCAGGTGCGGGCACCTGGGGTGGGAACAGTGGGGGGACCAGGGTGGGCCCCTGGGCTCCGAGGCCGCCCCAGGCCCGCCCGCCTACCGGCTCTCAGAGAAAGAACAGGGGGCCGCGCCCGCCCCACGTCCGCTCCGCCCCGGGCCAGCCCCTTCCTCGCTGCGACTCGCCCGCTGTCCCCACCCCCTCGCCCGCGGCGCCCAGTGGGAGGCGGGGGCTGGCCTCGCCGAGCCCAGCGCCGGGCTCTGATTTGCTGCGGGCGTTGGGGATCGACAGCCTCCGCGGCTGCCTTCCAGGAGAGAGGGAGGGAGGAAAAGGGGGAAAAAAGTGCTCCGCGCCGAAGGCGAGGTCCGCACTCTCCGTCCCCGCGGCTGGCGCAGGACCTCACTCGAGCGGAGCGCCCACGGGGAGCGGGTCGCGGGGCGGCGGCGGCGAGGAGGAGGCGAGAAGGAGTTGGAGGAGGAGGAGGAGGAGGCGAGGGCGAGCTAGCCCAGCGGGGTCCCGGCCGCCCCGCGGGCCAAAGTCGAGCCCTCCCGCCCGTGGGCGAGCGCGCCAGCCGCCCCTTCCAGAACAGCCGCCGCCACAAAGAAGAACGGGGGGTGCCGAGGTCCCCATGACCTCCTAAAGTGGTGCGGTCCCTGCTGAGTGCGCTGCCCGGGCCGTGACCCGCGCCCCTGTGCGTCCCCGCGCGCCTCCGAGCGCCCCTGTGCGCCCCGGCCCGCGCCCCGCCGGCATGGACGTCCATACCCGCTGGAAAGCGCGCAGCGCGCTCCGCCCGGGCGCCCCGCTGCTGCCCCCGCTGCTGCTGCTGCTGCTGTGGGCGCCGCCTCCGAGCCGCGCAGGTAAGGGCGCCCCGGGGCGCGGGGCTGCGGGATGGCTAACTCTGCTCCTCCTCTGTCATTTCAGCTCAGCCAGCAGATCTCCTGAAGGTTCTAGATTTTCACAACTTGCCTGATGGAATAACAAAGACAACAGGCTTTTGCGCCACGCGGCGATCTTCCAAAGGCCCGGATGTCGCTTACAGAGTCACCAAAGACGCGCAGCTCAGCGCACCCACCAAGCAGCTGTACCCTGGTAAGTGCCGCACCCTTCTGTTTGGGGCGGTGGACTGCCTTCTCACCTCTGTGCTCTGTTCCAGCGTCTGCATTTCCCGAGGACTTCTCCATCCTAACAACTGTGAAAGCCAAGAAAGGCAGCCAGGCCTTCCTGGTCTCCATCTACAACGAGCAGGGTATCCAGCAGATTGGGCTGGAGCTGGGCCGCTCTCCCGTCTTCCTCTACGAGGACCACACGGGGAAGCCTGGCCCGGAAGACTACCCCCTCTTCCGGGGCATCAACCTGTCAGATGGCAAGTAAGTGGGCACTTCTGGGCAACTGTCCCCCTAAGCCCTGTCTTCACCATCTGTTTCTTTGCAGGTGGCACAGAATTGCTCTCAGCGTCCACAAGAAAAATGTCACCTTGATCCTCGACTGTAAAAAGAAGACCACCAAATTCCTCGACCGCAGCGACCACCCCATGATCGACATCAATGGCATCATCGTGTTTGGCACCCGGATCCTGGATGAGGAGGTGTTTGAGGTGAGCAGGAGGGCAGACCAACCCCTGTGCCCCTGCTTTTTCATGAGCGTCTCTTCTTTTCCAGGGTGACATCCAGCAGCTGCTCTTTGTCTCGGACCACCGGGCAGCTTATGATTACTGTGAGCACTACAGCCCTGACTGTGACACCGCAGTACCTGACACCCCACAGTCGCAGGACCCCAATCCAGATGAATATGTGAGTTAACTCTGGCTGGGATCTTGGGGAGCTGCTTCCTCACGGGGCCGCAATTCGCTTTCAGTACACGGAAGGAGACGGCGAGGGTGAGACCTATTACTACGAATACCCCTACTACGAAGACCCCGAAGACCTAGGGAAGGAGCCCACCCCCAGCAAGAAGCCCGTGGAAGCTGCCAAAGAAACCACAGAGGTCCCCGAGGTCTGGGCTGAGCGGGGGACTGGGTTGGGCTGTGACTCCAGCTGTCTCTGTCCTTGGCTCCCAGGAGCTGACCCCGACCCCCACGGAAGCTGCTCCCATGCCTGAAACCAGTGAAGGGGCTGGGAAGGAAGAGGACGTCGGCATCGGGGACTATGACTACGTGCCCAGTGAGGACTACTACACGCCCTCACCGTATGATGACCTCACCTATGGCGAGGGGGAGGAGAACCCCGACCAGCCCACAGACCCAGGCGCTGGGGCCGAAATTCCCACCAGCACCGCCGACACCTCCAACTCCTCCAATGTAATTTCTTTCCTTCCCATTGGTTTGGTCTGAGGCAACCCTGCGCCTTCCTCTCCCTCTGCAGCCAGCTCCGCCTCCAGGGGAAGGTGCGGATGACTTGGAGGGGGAGTTCACTGAGGAAACGATCCGGAACCTTGACGAGAACTACTACGACCCCTACTACGACCCCACCAGCTCCCCGTCGGAGATCGGGCCGGGAATGCCGGCGAACCAGGATACCATCTATGAAGGGGTGAGAGGGTGCAGGCCCCCGTTCCGGGTGGGTTCTCTTTCCATCTGCCTTTTATCACCCCCAGATTGGAGGACCTCGGGGCGAGAAAGGCCAAAAGGGAGAACCAGCGATTATCGAGCCGGTGAGGACATTTTCTCATTCCCTCCCTGCGCCCGGTCTCAGACGCCCTCTCTCTGTCTCCCCAGGGCATGCTCATCGAGGGCCCGCCTGGCCCAGAAGGCCCCGCGGTGAGTATCCGGCTTTATCCTGTGACTTGCAGTCTAACTGCCCCAACTTTATTTTTAATTCTAGGGTCTTCCCGGACCTCCAGGAACCATGGGTCCCACTGGCCAAGTCGGGGACCCTGGAGAAAGGGTAAGAGGTTGACTGTGTTTCCTGAGATCACACTGACTTGTCTCTCTTGGCCCCTTGTCTTCAGGGCCCCCCTGGACGCCCAGGCCTTCCTGGGGCCGATGGCCTGCCCGGTCCTCCAGGAACCATGCTCATGCTGCCCGTGAGTACCCTTATCAGTCGGAGGTGGGGAGGCTCCCAGAGTGACCCTTGTCTTACACTTGCAGTTCCGGTTTGGAGGTGGCGGCGATGCGGGCTCCAAAGGCCCCATGGTCTCAGCCCAGGAGTCCCAGGCGCAAGCCATTCTCCAGCAGGCCAGGGTGAGTACTGCTGGGTCCCAAGAGGCCTGAAGCCTGTCTCAGCGTGTCTCACTTTCCTTTGCAGTTGGCACTGAGGGGACCAGCTGGCCCGATGGGTCTCACAGGGAGACCTGGCCCTGTGGTAAGTCATTGGCAAATCTGAGAGCTGGGCGTAGCAGACATTAACACACACCATGTCTCCCTAGGGTCCCCCTGGGAGCGGAGGTTTGAAGGGCGAGCCGGGAGACGTGGGGCCTCAGGTATGTGGGATCCTTGCCTTCGCTGTCTGGTGGCCACTGACCCTTTGTCTCTTACCCCTGGCAGGGTCCTCGAGGTGTGCAAGGCCCGCCTGGTCCGGCCGGGAAGCCCGGAAGACGGGTGAGTGGTGCGAGTGTGTGTGGTTTAGTGACTTGCATTGACGGTTTTGCCTCCTTTGTTCCAGGGTCGGGCTGGGAGTGATGGAGCCAGAGGAATGCCTGGACAAACTGGCCCCAAGGTAGGTCACCCACCACCCTCCTGGTGCCCTGGCGTCTGAGGCAGCCTTTCTGTCCTTTTTGCAGGGTGACCGGGGTTTCGACGGCCTGGCTGGGTTGCCAGGCGAGAAGGGCCACAGGGTGAGTATTTCCTCTGTGAGACACAGGCATGAGAGAGGCTGACGTTGACCCTTTCACTTCCTAGGGTGACCCTGGTCCTTCCGGCCCACCAGGACCTCCGGGAGACGATGGAGAAAGGGTAGGTATTCTGCCGTCCCTCCGACTGCTCCTTTCTCTAACCTTGCCTTTTTTCTCCTCTGCAGGGTGACGACGGAGAAGTTGGGCCCAGGGGGCTGCCTGGGGAGCCCGTAAGTCTGTGAGCTGAGTGGGACGGTGGGGGGTTTAAATCCTATTTTCCCTTTCCTCTTACAGGGGCCACGTGGTCTGCTTGGGCCGAAGGGGCCCCCAGGTCCTCCCGGACCTCCCGTAAGTCCCATTACCGCCCTGCTTGTCTGCCCTTACATGTTTTTCTTCTTAAAATCGTACACAGGGTGTCACGGGTATGGACGGCCAGCCGGGGCCAAAAGGAAATGTGGTAAGTCCCTGGGGTCCCGTGGCCTGGCTTCACCCTTCAGTGCCTTTGCTCTTGTCTCCTGTAGGGTCCCCAGGGAGAGCCTGGCCCCCCAGGACAGCAGGGTAATCCAGGCGCCCAGGTAAGTGAGCCTGAGAGAGGCAGCTCGCAGGGACCTTCCCTTTCTGGCTCTTTCTCCCTCTTAGGGTCTTCCAGGCCCCCAGGGTGCAATTGGTCCTCCAGGAGAAAAGGTAGGTGGGCCTGGGCTGTGTTGCAGGCCACTCATCTCCTCATGGAGTCTCTGGTTTGTTCTAGGGTCCCTTGGGGAAACCAGGCCTTCCAGGAATGCCCGGTGCTGACGGACCCCCGGTGAGTAGCCCTGCCCACCTCATCCCTCCATACTGACTAATCAATGCTTCTTCTTTTGTGACAGGGACACCCTGGCAAAGAAGGCCCTCCAGGAGAGAAAGGAGGTCAGGTGGGTGCTCGCCACGCCCTCCTACCCTTCAGGGGGCTAACGGTCTTTTTCTGTTTGGTTTTAGGGTCCACCTGGCCCCCAGGGTCCGATTGGCTACCCAGGTCCTCGAGGAGTCAAGGTGAGAGAGACTCACGCCACTCCAGGTCGTCCATTCACTCCTTTTTCTTTTCCCACCCGCACAGGGGGCCGATGGCATCCGTGGTCTGAAGGGCACAAAGGGCGAGAAGGTAAGTCTCTCCTTGCAGCCACGGGGCCCCCTTAGACTAGGGCACTCTCTTGTCCCATATTCAGGGTGAAGACGGCTTTCCTGGGTTTAAAGGAGACATGGGCATCAAGGGTGATCGGGTGAGCATCTCAGGTTTGGGATTTGGGCTGGGGGTCTTCTCACCTCCTCTTTTCTGGCTTGCAGGGGGAGATCGGCCCACCCGGTCCCAGGGGAGAAGATGGCCCTGAAGGCCCAAAGGGTCGCGGAGGTCCCAATGGTGACCCCGGTCCTCTGGGACCCCCTGGGGAGAAGGTTTGTGATGTGGGACGTTCAGCCACTTTCTTCTGGCCATTAATGCAACTCTTTCTTCCCCCAGGGAAAACTCGGAGTCCCAGGGTTACCAGGGTATCCAGGAAGACAAGGACCAAAGGTAACTTCTGGCCGTGTTAGGTGTCCCGGGACCTCTGATGCCTCCTCCTTAAACTCTCTTTCAGGGCTCTATTGGATTCCCTGGATTTCCTGGCGCCAATGGAGAGAAGGGCGGCAGGGTAAGGATAGCCTGGCCCCTGGGCAGGCAGCTGAGTGACTGACCAGCCCCTTCTCTGATTCTAGGGGACCCCTGGAAAGCCAGGACCGCGGGGGCAGCGAGGCCCAACGGTAACCACCCTTTCAGCTTGTGGGCATGTTTGGAGCTGACCTTCCTTCTCTCCCATCTGTCCAGGGTCCGAGGGGTGAAAGAGGCCCCCGGGGCATCACTGGGAAGCCTGGCCCCAAGGTATGTTTTTGGCCTCCTGGGCGGTGGGCGGCTAAGCTTTTCCCCCCTCTCCTTCCCTCTCAAGGGCAACTCCGGAGGTGACGGCCCAGCTGGCCCTCCTGGTGAACGGGTAAGCAGCTGGAGCCTTCGGGGGTGTCTCCATTGTCCTCAAACTGGCCTTTCTCTGTTCCCAGGGACCCAATGGACCCCAAGGACCCACAGGATTTCCTGGACCAAAGGGCCCCCCTGTAAGTAATGGCTTCCTTGCTGGGCCAGCACTATGAACCTCCTTTCCTTTGGTTTTTTCTTCAGGGCCCTCCAGGCAAGGATGGACTCCCAGGACACCCTGGACAGAGAGGCGAGACTGTGAGTATCGAGGGTGCTGGGGGACGTGGCTGGCACCGTCAGTGCAGTGACTCTCTCTTCACAGGGTTTCCAAGGCAAGACCGGCCCTCCAGGCCCCCCCGGCGTGGTCGGCCCTCAGGTAAGCTCCAGCCTTCCCAGATTCCATGGGTCACGTCTGTGGCTGACACTGATTTTCCCCACAGGGTCCCACGGGAGAAACGGGCCCAATGGGTGAGCGTGGCCACCCTGGGCCCCCTGGACCCCCCGGTGAACAGGGGCTTCCGGGCCTTGCTGGAAAAGAAGGGACGAAGGTGAGTTTCTGGAGCCTTCTGTGTCAGCTCAGCCAGGAAAGCTCATCTCTGACTCTGTTTTCAGGGTGACCCAGGCCCTGCAGGCCTCCCTGGGAAAGATGGCCCTCCAGGATTACGTGGTTTCCCTGGGGACCGAGGGCTTCCTGGTCCAGTGGTGAGTGAGAGGCCAGGCGGGGAATGAAATGGTGCCCTTGACCAACCTTTTCATGGCTTTGCAGGGAGCTCTTGGACTGAAAGGCAATGAAGGGCCCCCTGGCCCACCAGGCCCTGCGGTGAGTCAAAGCCTTTGTCCCATCCTCTTTCTTTGAAGCAGACTGTTTTCTTGCTCCACCTCAGGGATCTCCAGGGGAGAGAGGTCCAGCTGGAGCCGCTGGGCCCATCGGAATTCCAGGGAGACCTGGGCCCCAGGGACCCCCAGGGCCGGCAGGAGAGAAAGGGGCTCCTGTAAGTACTGCCTTGGATTGGGGGAGCCCTTCACGTTTGACCTGAGATCTTCTGTATTCTCTAGGGCGAGAAAGGCCCACAAGGCCCAGCTGGCCGAGACGGTCTCCAGGGGCCTGTGGGGCTCCCGGGTCCAGCTGGCCCTGTGGGTCCCCCTGGAGAAGACGGAGATAAGGTAAGGCAAATCCAGAGTGACCCATGGCTGGGTTTCTAACCGAATCCCCCACACCTTCCCCTAGGGAGAGATCGGGGAGCCGGGGCAGAAAGGAAGCAAGGGGGACAAAGGAGAACAGGTAAGTATTGGCACGGGGGCGCGCGGCAGCCCAGCTACCTATGTCTCTGTCTTGTTCCCCGCAGGGTCCTCCTGGGCCTACAGGTCCTCAAGGCCCCATCGGACAGCCAGGCCCCTCTGTGAGTATCCATGGTCAATGACCTTCGAAAAGATCCTCACCCATGGCCGGTTATTTCCCTGCAGGGAGCTGACGGCGAGCCGGGGCCTCGGGGCCAGCAGGGCCTTTTCGGGCAGAAAGGTGATGAAGGTCCCAGAGGCTTTCCTGGACCCCCTGGGCCAGTGGGGCTGCAGGTAACTGTGGGGTTCTCACCACACCGGGCTCCCAGCGCTTAACTGGGAAGTTTCCTGTTCTCAGGGTTTGCCAGGACCTCCAGGCGAGAAGGGTGAGACAGGAGACGTGGGCCAGATGGTAAGTGTGCCTGAGACTCCAAGGCCTTGCCGCTCTGGGCTCAGTGGTCTCTCCCTTTTCCTAGGGCCCCCCGGGTCCCCCTGGCCCCCGAGGACCCTCCGGAGCTCCAGGTGCTGATGGCCCACAAGGTCCCCCAGGTGGAATAGGAAACCCTGGTGCAGTGGGAGAGAAGGTGAGGCTCGTGCCTGCTCTGGTGGCAGATTTCGCTGCCATAACCACATGCACTGTCTCCCTAGGGCGAGCCTGGCGAAGCAGGTGAGCCTGGCCTTCCGGGAGAAGGCGGCCCCCCGGTGAGTGAGCGGGCGCTGCGGGAGGGGTGGGACTGAGGACTTGACACTGGCCTCTTTCCTCCAGGGACCCAAAGGAGAAAGGGGAGAGAAGGGCGAGTCAGGCCCTTCAGGTGCTGCCGGACCCCCTGGACCCAAAGGCCCTCCCGGAGATGATGGTCCCAAAGGCAGCCCTGTGAGTATTCCAGACACACCTCAGGGGCCCTGGCCTTGGCTGCTTCCTTCTTTCTTCCTTTCAGGGCCCAGTGGGTTTTCCTGGAGATCCTGGCCCCCCCGGAGAGCCTGGCCCCGCGGTAGGTGCTCAAGAGGGCAAAGCCACCGGATCGTTCAGCAAGGAGCTCGCTTTTGCCTCCATAGGGTCAAGATGGTCCCCCTGGTGACAAAGGAGATGATGGTGAACCCGGGCAGACGGTGAGTCCACAATCTGGGCTGGCTTCCTGGTGTCCTCACACTCTGTTCTTTCTCCCAATACCAGGGATCCCCCGGCCCTACTGGTGAACCAGGTCCATCGGGGCCTCCAGGAAAAAGGGTAAATAATCCTGCAGGCACATCCTTGCTGTCCTCACCACCTGCTGTTCTCTTGCTTCTTTCAGGGTCCCCCAGGCCCCGCAGGCCCCGAAGGCAGACAGGGAGAGAAAGGGGCCAAGGTAACGTGTTTTGGAGCCAGGCTGTGACCGCGCGGACCTCATTCTGCCCTCCGCCGTCCTGCAGGGAGAAGCCGGCTTGGAAGGCCCTCCTGGGAAGACTGGCCCCATCGGCCCCCAGGGGGCCCCTGGGAAGCCCGGACCGGATGGCCTTCGAGGGATCCCTGGCCCTGTGGTGAGTAGGCTGTGAGGGGCAGAGGGGTTGCCAGCAACTCATGCAGAGCGTCTCTGTGTTTCAGGGAGAACAAGGTCTCCCAGGATCCCCAGGCCCGGACGGTCCCCCCGGCCCCATGGTGAGTCACATTCCTCATGGTGAGCATAGCGGGAGGACTCTGATCCCCCTGCCTCCTCCCACAGGGTCCCCCAGGACTTCCCGGCCTCAAAGGAGATTCTGGTCCCAAAGGTGAAAAGGTAAGAGGGGCCTCCCTGCCCCAGCAACTGTGAAATGCCCCTTCCTGTCTTCATTTTCCCACAGGGTCATCCAGGCCTGATCGGGCTCATCGGTCCTCCGGGTGAACAGGGTGAGAAGGGCGACCGTGGTCTCCCTGGCCCCCAGGGCTCCTCCGGTCCTAAGGGAGAACAGGTGCGTGAGATGGCACTTCTTGCATGTGGGCTGGTGATAACCTGCATTTTCTGGTCCTTTTCAGGGTATCACTGGTCCTTCTGGCCCGATTGGGCCTCCTGGGCCCCCTGGCCTGCCGGTGTGTATCTGGGAGGGGCTTGGTCATTCCTGCTTGCTGACGTTCTGCCCTCCTCTCTCTGCAGGGTCCGCCTGGTCCAAAAGGTGCTAAGGGCTCCTCGGTAAGTAACATGCTGCCCAGCCAGGCCAATGCGACCAAGGGTTGATTCTTTTCTTTCTCCCCAGGGTCCAACTGGCCCGAAGGGTGAGGCAGGCCACCCAGGACCCCCAGGCCCCCCGGTAAGTAGCCCTTGAAGCCCAGAAAGCGGGACTCACCCACCGCTGCTCCTGTTCTGTCCCCCAGGGCCCCCCGGGAGAGGTCATCCAGCCCCTGCCAATCCAGGCATCCAGGACGCGGCGGAACATCGACGCCAGCCAGCTGCTGGACGACGGGAATGGCGAGAACTACGTGGACTACGCGGACGGCATGGAAGAGATCTTCGGCTCTCTCAACTCTCTGAAGCTGGAGATTGAGCAGATGAAACGGCCCCTGGGCACGCAGCAGAACCCCGCCCGCACCTGCAAGGACCTGCAGCTCTGCCACCCCGACTTCCCAGATGGTGAGGGCCTGGGGGGGCAGGGGTGGCCCCCCTGCCTGCCTCCCTCCCCGTCTCTGAAATCCAGGTGAATACTGGGTCGATCCTAACCAAGGATGCTCCAGGGATTCCTTCAAGGTTTACTGCAACTTCACAGCCGGGGGGTCGACATGCGTCTTCCCTGACAAGAAGTCCGAAGGGGTGAGTAGCTGTGTCCCTCCATGGCCCCAGCGTCTCCCTCCCCACCTCCCCGCTGCATGTTTAGGCCAGAATCACTTCTTGGCCCAAAGAAAACCCGGGCTCCTGGTTCAGTGAATTCAAGCGTGGGAAACTGGTAAGGTGGCCTCTGGCGTCTTTGCGGTTGTCCCTGCTGAGCCCCAACACCCCTGTCCCCCCAGCTCTCCTATGTGGACGCCGAGGGCAACCCTGTGGGTGTGGTACAGATGACCTTCCTGCGGCTGCTGAGCGCCTCTGCCCACCAGAACGTCACCTACCACTGCTACCAGTCAGTGGCCTGGCAGGACGCAGCCACGGGCAGCTACGACAAGGCCCTCCGCTTCCTGGGCTCCAACGACGAGGAGATGTCCTATGACAACAACCCCTACATCCGCGCCCTGGTGGACGGCTGTGCTGTGAGTATCCCGCGCCGCGCCCAGCACCCCTGAACCACCGGCCATCTGTCTCCCTCTTCCCCAGACCAAGAAAGGCTACCAGAAGACGGTTCTGGAGATCGACACCCCCAAAGTGGAGCAGGTGCCCATCGTGGACATCATGTTCAATGACTTCGGTGAAGCGTCACAGAAATTTGGATTTGAAGTGGGGCCGGCTTGCTTCATGGGCTAGGAGCCGCCGAGCCCGGGCTCCCGAGAGCAACCTCGTGACCTCAGCATGCCATTCGTTCGTGAGTGTCCCGTGCACGTCCTGACCCTGGACAGTGAAGGCTTCTCCCTCCCCTCCCACCTGACTTCATCTACGCCTCGGCACCACGGGGTGTGGGACCCCAGCCCGGAGAGAACAGAGGGAAGGAGCCGCGCCCCCACCTGGAGCTGAATCACATGACCTAGCTGCACCCCAGCGCCTGGGCCCGCCCCACGCTCTGTCCACACCCACGCGCCCCGGGAGCGGGGCCATGCCTCCAGCCCCCCAGCTCGCCCGACCCATCCTGTTCGTGAATAGGTCTCAGGGGTTGGGGGAGGGACTGCCAGATTTGGACACTATATTTTTTTCTAAATTCAACTTGAAGATGTGTATTTCCCCTGACCTTCAAAAAATGTTCCAAGGTAAGCCTCGTAAAGGTCATCCCACCATCACCAAAGCCTCCGTTTTTAACAACCTCCAACACGATCCATTTAGAGGCCAAATGTCATTCTGCAGGTGCCTTCCCGATGGATTAAAGGTGCTTATGTTTTTGTGAGTTTTAAGTAAATATTTGTATTGTATTGTTATAAATGTTAAGTGTGCCTGGCTTTCAATCATGCACGGAAACCCAGTCTCAGTCCCACGGACAGAATGGGCGAGGCATGGATTCTGGGTTGCAGTACCGTTCTGATTAGAAATAGGAAGTCTCCCCACCCCCGCCCTGGCCAAGAACGTGCAATAAATTGGAAGTTTGCCCCGGGGCAGCAAGAATTTATGCTGCCATTGAAAAGCAGGTACCAGTGCCCCTTTTCAGACAGTTTTTGATTCGCTCTAGACTTTTTTTTTTTTTAATAGGGAAAAAATTTGATAATTTTCTTTTTTCTACATGCACTTAAGACTAAAACACAGGTTTGGATTAATTTTATTTGCTTCCTTTTTCCGCTTTTCTTCCCGCAGAGCCTGATGGGAGAATGTCCAGGGCAGGGAAACCACATTTTTTGTAGGTGATAACTCAATGAAAATTGGTGCTTATTTTTTACACTTCTCTCTTGTGGCTCTCTTGTGGTGCTATCTATCTGTTTTAAGGTCTCCTTGAAGGCGCACTGGGGACCCTGGCCATGCCTCGTTCTCCCTGCTTTCTTTATCCTGTTATTGCCTCCACAGTCTGTTGCCAAGGACTCTAAGATCAATGCACGTCACTTTCCTTTCCACTGGGCAGGATAGCCAAGCACACTCCCTCCTGCGCTCTCCCGCCCCGGTGCGTCCACTCCCGAGGGCTGTTATGAGGACTGGGTTGTGCCTACTTGATTTGAAAACACACACAAGCAATAAAAAGCCTCTTCCTGCATTGTCTGTGGTGTGACCATAGCAGATTATATTTGGTTCCTGAATGTTTGTGGTGCTAATTTCTGTGTTTGTTCCAAGCCGTTCAGTCATGCCATGCGCTGCCTCGGTAGATGGAGTAATGTACAATGAACTCCATGAGTCTCTCCAGGGCTGCCTGCAGCACGTCTTTTCCAAGTAGCCTATTTGGATTCCCATCTCAAATGTCCTGGATGCGAGCGTCAGCGGCTCCAGAGCTCGGGGCGGGTGAGGTCCCCTTTGGGGAACCCTTTCCTGGCCATCGAGGTCGGGGGGCTGCCGTCTGTGGGCAGGAGGACCCGAGGGGCAGCCAGGAAAGGCGATCTCTTCACTGTGAAAAGTTGCCCGGGTGCAGCGCCTTTTCCTTCTACCATGGGAAATGCAGGCTGGGCCCTTGGGGTGAGCCTGCGGGGCTCTGGTGCTGTCCCCGACCCCCACCACCACCAGAATGCAGTTCCAGCTTAGGAAGCCACAAACAAGCCACCCAGGAGGAACAAAACACCGCCAGCGTGGATTTTCCAAATTTCCCTGGAAAGTAAGTCTCGCTCTTGCCAAAGAAAAGTCTGGCTTGGAGAGTCTCTGGAGCCCAGGATGCCAGCATGTGCCAATGACTGTCACCTTCATCTCTTCAAAAGAAAAGCCATAGCCGAGGACTGTCCCGCGACCCCCGTGGACTGCGTCTAGGTCATGTGATTCTGTTTTCATTTCTCATCCCATCCAATTTGTCCTTTTCTCCTGTCATTTTCTTCCTCTGTGGTCCCTTCAAAGTTGTTATAATTTGTACTGAACTTCAAAATGTGTCCCGTTCTCCCCAGACCACTCTAGCCACAGTATATTGCAATAAAATTACTTCTTATATTTGCAGAAATTCTTTTGGTGTAATTTTATTTTTTCCTCTCAATATATATAATTGGACAAACGCTGGCAAAAAGAAAAAAATGGTAAGCAAAAAACCCAAGATAAAGTTTCGAGGACATCAGGCCTTTTGAAATACAATGTCAAATGACACATTGTACGGTTTCAAAAAATCCGCTAGACATGTCATAAGTTTTAACTGTAATGCCCAGGAAAGGATATCTTAAAATATTCTAAACTTGTGTAACAAAGGAATAATTAACTGTAATAGTTTTTCAATAAATCGAGTTGGGTGTTTCCACCGTAAACAGATGTGAGTGACTCTCTTCTTAAGTGTGGC